ATGAGCCCAAAATTACATTCTTATATTTGAGTGAGATATCCTGTTCATAGTCATAAATTCACTGTGAAAACAAGAACGTCTGTTTTTTTTTTTTTTTTAAAGAAACAGGGTCTCACTGTGTTGTCCAGTCTGGAGTGGTGTGCTCAGTGTTCACTACAGCGTCAACTTTCCAGGATCAAGCGATCCTCCCACCTCAGCCTCCAGAGTAGCTGCGACTACAGACATGCAGCAGACACACACCACCATGCCTGGATAATTTTTTAGTTTTTTCGTAGAGACGGGGTTTCTCTATGTTACTGAGGCTGGTCTTGAACTCCTGGGCTCAAGCAGTCCCTCCTGTCTCGGCCTCCTAAAGTGCTGGGATTACAGGCGTGAACCACCGTGCCCAGCCCACTTTTTTTTTAAATCTAAAAAATGTTATTGTGCTTTAATTCCATGTGATAATGGACATTACACCAAGATGCTTTTAAGGCTGGTAGTAGTGTTTTGGTAGGTGTTGGCAGTTTAACTTGATTAGATACTTTCTATAACATGGGAAAAATGATCAGCTTATTTCTTACGCTGGCAATGCATGGAGAGAATGGTTTAATCTGAAGATCTCAGCAGGATTCAAAATTAATATTTTGTCATATTTTTATCTTTTGGATGCTTTAAAGATTATCTTATGCAAACTGAGAAATGTTAGTGTTTGCCATTCAAGTTCCAATAATGCTATCTTTCCCCAAAAAGCACATTTGTTTATATGGAGTTTTCTATTCTAGGGGCACCAAGAATAATGTGTATGTAGTGTAAAGAAGTGGATTATTGTAAATTTCTAACAGATCTCACTATGAAGATGTTTGTACCCATAAAACAGACCCAGAGGGCATTGCATTGAAATTTTAATGTATAAATGTGCAAAGCTGAACTGATAGTATATTTATATTAGAATGGGTGTGTTCTCATTTCAAGAAACTTAATTTTGAATTCTATTTTGTTTTTGATATTAAACACACAAAAAATGTGATTTTCCCCTATACTCTTGTTTCAGGCCACAAGGGCAGCCATTACTCAGCACTGCACTGACCTTGGGAATTTGCTGGGCAAGGAAAATGACGTGGCCCTGATCATCGATGGCCACACCCTGAAGTACGCGCTCTCCTTCGAAGTCCGGAGGAGTTTCCTGGATTTGGCACTCTCGTGCAAAGCGGTCATATGCTGCAGGTAGGAACCTGCAGGCTGTGCACAGTTCACACCATAGCTCTGATTTCCCTCTCTTTTCTCACAGAGTGTCTCCTCTGCAGAAGTCTGAGATAGTGGATGTGGTGAAGAAGCGGGTGAAGGCCATCACCCTCGCCATCGGAGACGGCGCCAACGATGTCGGGATGATCCAGACAGCCCACGTGGGTGTGGGAATCAGTGGGAATGAAGGCATGCAGGCCACCAACAACTCGGATTACGCCATCGCACAGGTCAGCAGCTTGGGCGTCCAGCTGCCCTGTCCCTCTTCTGAGCTTTGTAATTTTCCTTTTTCAGTTTTCCTACTTAGAGAAGCTTCTGTTGGTTCATGGAGCCTGGAGCTACAACCGGGTGACCAAGTGCATCTTGTACTGCTTCTATAAGAACGTGGTCCTGTATATTATTGAGGTAAGAAGGGGTATTTTTTTTCCTTGAAGAGATATAAAACTTCATGAGCTTTCTTCTCTTTCAGCTTTGGTTCGCCTTTGTTAATGGATTTTCTGGGCAGATTTTATTTGAACGTTGGTGCATCGGCCTGTACAATGTGGTAAGCATTCTTCATCTCTATCTGATAGCATG